CTTGGCCTCCCAAAGTGCTTGGATTACAGGCATGAGCCTCTGTGCCCAGCCTCTTTTTTCTTTTCTTTTTTTTTTTTTTTGCTACTGCTTTTGGTGTCATATCTAAGAATCCATCAAGGATTCTCAGAATTGTAATTCAAGGTCATAAAGATTTACACCAACAGTTTCTTTGAAGAGCTTTAGAGTTTTAGCTCCTAAGTTTAGGTCTTTGATACATTTTAATTTTTGTATATGGTGTGAAGTTAAGGGTCTAATTGCATTTGGATATCCAGTTGTCTCCCCATCTGTTGAAGACAATTATTTTCCCATTGAATGGTCTTGCACCCTTTCTAAAGATCAGATGACCATACATCATATCACGGTTTATTTTTGGATGTCAATTTTATTCCAAAACAATTGAAATTGTTAACCGCTTACGTGTTTCAGGCATGATCCTAAGCACGAATTCATTTGCTTCTCATAATAACTGTGAAGTGGGCACTATTCTCACTTCCATTTGACAAATGAAGTGGCCGATATACAGAGTGATTTGCCCAAGGCCATATAACTGGTAAGTGGCAGTGCCAGGATAATAATTTAGGTTGACTAACTTGAGAGCCTGAGTCTTAGCCATGCATGCTGTAAACAAAAATTAGAAATCAAAACTTCTGAATTCCACTGAAGAGCTCACTTTAAGCAAACGGGGTGAAGGTCGGATTAGCCACTAACGGTTTGAAAAGCACAACAGGGAGGGATTGCCTCACCAGCTTGCTTTCTATAGAGTAGCGGCAAAGGACCTGCCTGTTTTGGCTGAAACTCTTTCAACCCCCACAAGTTGAGAATTTGCACTAACTAAGTCGAATTTGCAGTTAGGAAGCCTTCCTGGGTTCCTGGGACAGCGCCGAGTGCTGCGAGCAAAGGCCGAGCCCGCTGCCAGAGGCTCGCGCCGCTCGCAGCACAGAACCTGAGAGTGGGAAGGCGTAGGCGCCCGGGCGGGAGGCAACCGGGATGTGGAAACTCTCGCGGGAAGATGCGTCGTTGCCTCGGTAACCGCGTCGCAGTCGCCGAAGATGGCGGGGCGAAGTCTGTGTCTCACGGTCAGTTCAACTCCAGGCTCCTGGGGAGCGTCTTCGGGTCTGAAAGTCTGTGGCTCTTTTACAGAGAAGCAGCGTTCCAGGGACTCCGTTCCCGCCACCCGTTCAGCAACCCTCTACACCTGGACCCGACCTCCTCGCCTTGGAGGAAGAATATAAGTAAGAAATTCGGCGGTTGAACTTTTCCTTCTTTCAGTATATCCCAATTATTTTCTGCTTTTAGGCGTTTAAATGCAGAATTGCAGGCAAAAACAGCTGACGTGGTTCAACAAGCTAAGGAAATAATAGTAAGTATATGTACAATTATTAATAATTCTATTATGATATATTACCTATCTTTACTCATTTAAGAGAGATCGGCAAGAAGTACGATCTAGGCCTGTTTCAACACAAATGAAATCATGTGATGACGAAGATGATTACAGTTTAAGGTAAGTATCTTAAATTCTCAAGCACCTTCTTTATTAATGTATAATGTTTATTTTTGGCCTGTAGAGGTCTGTTACCATCTGAAGGGATAGTTCATCTTCATTCAGAAACTAAGGTATGAAATCAAACTTTCTGTGAATGCAATTAATTAGTCAATACTTTCAATTCTTTTCATGTAGCCAAAGACCAAAAACATTGATCCTGTAAACAAGGTTCAAAACAAATTACACTCTGCAAATAAAGGAAGGAAAACAAATTCAAGGTATAGTATAGTTTTCAAAGTATTTCTTTTTTACATACATATGTATTTAATTTTTATTTTTTAGTGTTAAATTGAAATACTCTGATGTCCAAACTGCCGACGATGTTGCCATTCCAGAGGATTTCTCAGACTTTTCCCTTGCAAAAACAATTAGCAAAATTGAAGGGCAACTGGAGGAAGAAGGCTTACCTGAATATATAGATGATATTTTTTCTGGTGTTAGTAATGACATTGGAACAGGTAGATTTTCTTTAGTTTTTTATTTTTATCTTAAGACAGTAAATATAATTATTTAAATTCACAGAAGCACAGATCAGATTTCTAAAGGCCAAACTCCATGTTATGCAGGAGGAATTGGATAATGTTGTATGTGAATGCAATAAAAAGGTAAGTTTTAAAAACCTCTTAAAAGGCTCTAATTTTCACATAATCTATAACTTTATAACTATAGGAGGATGAAATTCAGAATTTAAAGTCTCAAGTAAAAAATTTTGAAGAAGATTTTATGAGACAGCAGCGAACAATTAATATGCAACAGTCTCAAGTAGAAAAATACAAAACTCTTTTCGAAGAAGCAAACAAAAAGTATGATGGATTACAGCAACAGTTGTCTTCAGTAGAAAGGGTAATTATTTGGTATTTTTCCTAACTTAATGCATAAATGTTCCATAATCTTTTTTACTATACAGGAATTAGAAAATAAAAGAAGACTGCAAAAACAGGCTGCAAGTAGTCAAAGTGCCACAGAGGTTCGCTTGAATAGAGCTCTAGAAGAAGCAGAAAAGTATAAACTGGAGTTAAGTAAATTAAGGCAAAATAACAAGGTATGGAAAAATTGAATAGCTTTTGTAGTGATAAATCAGACAATATTGATTTTTTTTTTAACAGATGCATATTGAAGCTGCCAAGATGCTATCTTTCACTGAGGAGGAATTTATGAAAGCACTTGAATGGGGAAATTCATAAGTGATCTACTTCAGTTAGTCTCTATGACAGTATGTGATGGATACCCATTTTACTTATTGTATCTATTTCTTTTCCTCTATACTCTTTCCTTAGGATGTCACCCAGTCACCCATTAAAGATGGAAGTGACACATGGACACAGGGAGAGGAACATCATCACACACCAGGGCCTGTCGGGGGGTGGGGGGGACAAGGGGAAGGGAGAGCATTAGGACAAATACCTAATGCATGCAGGGCTTAAAACCTAGATGACGGGTTGATAGGTGCAGCAAACCACCATGGCACATGTATACCTGTGTAACAAACCTGCATGTTCTGCACATGCATCCTGGAACTTAAAAATATTAAAAAAATAATTAAAAAGATGGAATGACAGTATTATTTATTAGGGGTAGCCTTAAGTCTTCTCTCACCCTAGATCTCACTGGTCACCAAGCCCCATCAATTCCGTATCCTTAACATCTCTCGGGTGGATCCCTTATCTATTTGCATGGGTTTCACCACTTGTCACTGGGATTATTATAATAACTTACTTACTGATCTCCCTATCTCCGAGCTTACTCATCTCTTATCTACCTTCAATGCTCTCACTTGAATCGTCTTTCAAAGTACAGATCTTAATATACAGCTTTTCAATCTTCAGTGGCTTCCCTTAGAAAAGCCCACCTTCTTAAAATAGCATGCAGGGTGTTCATGATCTGTTTCTCTCTCTGCCATACCAAAACATCCATAGCTCTATAACCTATTATCACATGTACATGACATATTTATAATTACTTTTTATATATTTTTCTTAACCAAGACCATAAATTCATAAGTGACATGGACTTAGTTTTATTTACCTTTTATGTTCTCAATACCAACCAGTGTTTAGCACATAGAAAGCATCAATAAATATTTTCTAGAAGCAAAAATGGTCAGAAAATTTATATATATATTAGTAAACATACTAACATTGTCTGGCATATAAAGCTTCTCAGTAAATGTTTAGTGGATGATAGATGAGCTATTGCTGTTTAATGATAATGACCAAAAAAACCCCACAACTTTTTCTTACTTTGTCTGCAAGGAATTGTTGGCGACGCTCTTCAATAAGTTTTTCCACAGCCCTCCTGTGTTCCAGCTGCTTCATTCTTTGTTTCTGAGCATTCATTAATTCTATTCGATCATCCTCAGCAAATTTAGCTAGCATAGTTTTTCTAAAGTTCTCCTCTTCCTCTTTTGCAGCCTGTAGCACTAATTCCTTCAAGGCCATTTGTTCTTCAAAATCTTGCTTCATCTCTTTTTGCTTTCTCAATTTCTTTTCTGCTTCTTCCTAAACAATACAGCTGAAAGTTAATTTAGTAACTATTTCCTTACACCAGATTTATAAGGAAAGAGTGATAGAGTTTGGTTAAATTTAGTATTACAATATGAAATCATACAAACTGAAAAAGTAAGGCTTTTCATGATAACTTTGTCCATCCCTTTAAAACTAGCTGGATAAAGAATATGCTTACATTTGGATTGTTTTCTGTTACTCATGAACAAATTTTAATTTATATTTACCATCTTGTTTCTCTACTCAGAATTAACACGTAACTGCTTTGGAAAGAGCTGTTACAAAAGCCTTTTTTGCACACCTGAGTTTATTCATCTAAAGTCTATGGTAACTATGAATCATTCTAGAATCTTGCTTACAAAAGCTGTCCAAACCACCCATAAGTATTTTTCAGTTTCCAACCTCCTCCTCAAAATCAAAGCTGCACTTACCCATCTCTAGTCTTCTAATATTCCCTTCATTCTCCAAAATTCTCTAAAATTTAAAAACAATTATCTAGCAATGACAATCAGTACTTCTTTAGGGAAATTCAAATATAGTTGGAACAGTTAAGTCCTTTCCTATAAGCTTTTATTTTCTGAACATTTTATTATGAAAAATTTCATACATACTAAAAAATATAATTTTACAATGGTCACTCACTTCTAAATAATTCATGGGCCAAAGAGGGAATGCCAAGGAAAATAAATACATTGTAGTTAATAAAAGTGAGACAGCAAAATTTGTGAGATGCTGCTAAAGCAGTTCTGAGAAACATTTATAGCACTAAATGGATACATTTAGGAAAATGTATATATATAGCACTAAATGCATGTATGTAGGAAAAGTCTCAAATCGATAATCTAAGCCCCCACTTCAAGAACCTATAAAAAGAACTGTAAAGTAAACCCAAAATATGCAGAAGGAAAAACATAATAAAACTGTAGAAATCAATGGAATTAAAAATAGAAAATAGACAATTATTGGTGAA